CGCGCCGCGCGGAGTCACTTGGTGGACTTTTCCGCCCAGGGGCTCTCATGCTGGAGTGGCGGCCGTGCTCTTTGTTGAGGCTGCGTCTGAAACGGCAGCGGCTGTTTTCCTGCTAGACACAACACGAGGGGCTGTTGTGGGGCGAGCCTCTCCACGCTGCTGGCACGTTGTCAAGAAACACGCTCAGCGCCTTGTTTGTGCGCCTGCAAGTTTCATTGTCTCCGCCGACACCCCACGCTCGGCCCAGCCGCCGCGTGGCTTCTCGCTCTTTCTCGCGTGCTGGGGATATGGGGTCCGAGTAGGGAGGACCCAGCCCCTCGTTTTTCCCGATCCGGACCCAGGCGGCCGGGGCCGCGGGACCGCCGCGGCTTTGTCTGAAAGTTCCACTCCTAGGCTCCCCCCGCCCCCGCCCCCGCCGCCCCCCTACTCCCAGCCGGGCCCTAGCACTGTTCTTTAGGGATGTGGTGTTTTTACGATCGAAGGAATGCGATTCTGGACCCCCTCATCGCCCTCGGGTGTAAACAGCTTTGGAAAGCTAGACTTTTACAAATCCCCAGTCTCTAAAAGTTTTCCCACGATGAATTTTGGGGCAGGAGGAAGAGTTAGCACCCAGGGCCAGCAGCTTCAAGCGGCATGCAGTCAAAATGCGTCCAAATGTGACAAGCAGGCTTGGTTGTAAGTGCAAAGAGCAAGGCTGTCATTGTTTCCACGAAGTGTTCTGGAAGCTTTACAACTAAAACTTGCCGTCAGTTTGGTTTAAAAACAAAATACACCGGAGGGGGACGGGGGGTGGAGAAACCACACAAAACACCCCGAAAGGTCAGAGTGTGAAGTCCCTTTTGAAGTTAACAAAAATTGAGTCCCTGGCTGGGAGGTCCCCCGAGTGTTCCGCTGTGGGCTGGAGGTGGCGTTTCTGTCGTGATTTATGTGGAGTGGTTCAAAACAGAAGTTAATCACTCGGGAAGCGGACGGGAGGGGCGGCGCTACTGCGCATGCCCGGGAGCCGCCTGGAGTTTGGAACTCCACATTCTTTCAGACCCGGCCCGCTGCGGGGCGTTCCTGGGGGGTAGCCTCAAGGCCAGCGGGGTTCCTTCGGCTGCGTTTCTGTGGGAGGCCCTGAAACGCGCGGAGCTTCCCTCTGCCTCCAGGCTTTCCCAGCGAGAGTGAAATTAAACTTGAAACTCGGATCAACTGGCAGTCGTTGTTGGTAGAACGCCCTAAGGACCCCTCCCCGCGGGACGGAGGGAGGACTCGGGACAGGGAATTGGCCCTGGGAGAAAACGCGCGGGGGGCGTCCGAGACGCCCCGTGAAAGCCGTGCCGACCCTTGGGAGGACTGACAGGTCTAGAGACACGCGCTGTCTGTTGTGGTGGGCCTCCCGGGAATAAGTGAGGGGCTCTGTGTTTCGAGGATGGTTCTAGCGCAGAGCCGGGTGTCTGCCGGGGTGGGCTCCCCGCATTGTTCGGGCTCCGGCGGGGGCGGCTCTGATTCCTTTCCATGGCCCGCCTCCCACCCCGGGAATCCCCAGTGCTCCTTTTCCACGGCTTTTCTGGCGTCCCCCCGACTCTCCCGCGGCACTTTGGCCTACCTTCCCCCAGCGCCGTGGTCCTCCCTGGCGACCCCCTCTGCGCTCCTGGGGTCCTCCTGCGCCCCCCCTCCTCCACCGGCGCGCTGCCCACAGCCGCGTGCCCTCTCCCCGGAGCTGGGGACCAAGGCTGGGCCCCGCCGGCCGCATCGGTGGGAACTTCCGCGGTCCCCATCCCAGGGCGCACAGGGTCCAGCTCCTCGGCGCCGACTCCTGGAAACAATGAAAGGTGACGGGCTGAAGGGGAAACTTTGCGACTGGGCAACTGACAACTGGCCCTTGTCCTTTCCTAGGTATTGTTGCAGCATCTGGCAGTGAGACTGAGGATGAGGACAGCATGGACATTCCCTTGGACCTTTCTTCATCCGCTGGCTCAGGCAAGAGAAGGAGAAGGGGCAACCTACCCAAGGAGTCTGTGCAGATTCTTCGGGATTGGCTGTATGAGCACCGTTACAATGCCTATCCTTCAGAGCAAGAAAAAGCGTTGCTGTCCCAGCAAACACACCTGTCTACGCTACAGGTAAAGAAAGAGAGCGTGAGGTTTATGGATGCGAAAATGTTAAAGCGTACCGATATGATTTCAGGTCTGTAACTGGTTCATCAACGCCCGCCGCAGGCTCCTCCCTGACATGCTGAGAAAGGATGGCAAAGATCCAAATCAGTTCACAATTTCCCGCCGTGGGGCCAAGATTTCTGAAACGAGCTCTGTGGAGTCCGTGATGGGCATCAAAAACTTCATGCCAGCTCTAGAGGAGACCCCATTTCATTCCTGTACAGCTGGGCCAAACCCAACCCTAGGGAGGCCACTGTCTCCTAAGCCGTCATCCCCGGGATCAGTTTTGGCTCGTCCATCAGTGATCTGCCATACCACTGTGACTGCATTGAAAGATGTCCCTTTCTCTCTCTGCCAGTCGGTCGGTGTGGGACAAAACACAGATATACAGCAGATAGCGGCCAAAAACTTCACAGACACCTCTCTCATGTACCCAGAGGACACTTGTAAATCTGGACCAAGTACGAATACACAGAGTGGTCTTTTCAACACTCCTCCCCCTACTCCACCGGACCTCAACCAGGACTTCAGTGGATTTCAGCTTCTAGTGGATGTTGCACTCAAACGGGCTGCAGAGATGGAGCTTCAGGCAAAACTTACAGCTTAACCCATTTTCAAGCAAAACAGTTCTCAGAAATGTCATGATTGCCGGGGTGAAGGCAAGAGATGAATTGCATTATTTTATATATTTTTTATTAATATTTGCACATGGGATTGCTAAAACAGCTTCCTGTTACTGAGATGTCTTCAATGGAATACAGTCATTCCAAGAACTATAAACTTAAAGCTACTGTAGAAACAAAGGGTTTTCTTTTTTAAATGTTTCTTGGTAGATTATTCATAATGTGAGATGGTTCCCAATATCATGTGATTTTTTTTTTCCTCCCCTTCCCTTTTTTTGTTATTTTTTCAGACTGTGCAATACTTAGAGAACCTATAGCATCTTCTCATTCCCATGTGGAACAGGATGCCCACATACTGTCTAATTAATAAATTTTCCATTTTTTTTCAAACAAGTATGAATCTAGTTGGTTGATGCCTTTTTTTTCATGACATAATAAAGTATTTTCTTTAAAAATTGTTGTAATTCAGAGTATTTCTGTTGAGGGAGGTGCTTCTTAAAAATAAGTAGGAATATAGCACCCCAGTGAGCAGGAAGCTGGGGGGGTAGGGTGCAGTGTTAGGGGGTGTCACCAGCTCTTTGAAAACCTGTGGACAACAAGCCAGTTTGCATAAACAGGATGTGTGATATTTACTCTTGATAGGAGGCATAGCAGGCCCTTAGAGCTTTACTTAAACTGCATGGCAAATTGAAATGAATCATTTTAGTGTTTAGCTAGCCACTAAATCCCTTGCTGATCTGTCCTGCGTAGTTTAAAACGTGGCCATGTTATAAAGAAAAGTCTTGAAGCATCCGGTTATTGCTGAGTTTTCAGAAGAAAACAACGCAAGCAATCTCTTGCCCTTTTTCCACGTTACCCTTTAAAATAACCTTTGTTCAGTGGTACATTTAGTTAAGGCATTTGTATTCAAATGTAGCATAGTATTTGCAGAGAAATTACCTTTTAAAACATCTCAAAAGTGTTTTCTAAAATGATGAAATAAACGGTGGGGTTCTGTCTATGGTGGGATTGTCAGTTTATTAGGTGAGTATTTTCCAAGGTCTCAGTTTGTGAAAAAATGGTGCTATGTACAAGTGGAGTTTGTTGGGATAGACAATCACTTACAAAGCCCAGATGGCCAGAAGGGAATTGGTGTTGCTCCTTTCACTTGTATGGTTGAGCAGATTTGTCACATGCCACAAAACCATTCTTTGTAGTCATGCTTAGTATGAGCTTGCTTTGTTGTTACGGTCATGTTCTTTCCAGCCCTGCCCCAGCTATGAATTGTCTAAGTGTGAGGGAGCATCAGAGCTTCAGTATTGTTTAAAGAATGTAGAAAAATACAAATTTGTCTAATTTTGAAACTATTTTAGAAAGTCCCTACTGTAGAAAGAGCTAAACTCAAAGACTTTCCTTGTAAGTGAAAGAAAAAAACTGCTGATGATTACCAAGAGGCGTAAGAAAATTAGGTGAGGGAATGTTGTGCTCTAGCCTGTGGGGTGCAGCTTCGTAGGGCACATCAGCTTAGAATGGTCTGGCCTCACCTCAGAGAGTCACAGAAATAGACAAAAACCCAAAAAGTACTAGTAAAGTAAATACAAGGAACAAAATAAACATTAATAAAAATGAATGACGCAAAGGTGATCCAGAATCATTACTTGCTCCAACAGCTAGATCAAAGGCTGAACATTTTGCTTTAGTATAGATGAGGGAAATGAGCAAGTCCTAAAAGGTTTGCCCTGTTACGGTGTTTCATCACTCATACTGGAAGGAGAAGGAAAGGAGCCATATGACTCATTTAAAAGAAAAACTGTAAGTCACCTTAAATTCCCTATGTTTTACTTCATTTTTTCCCTATTGAGGTTGTTACAGGTCATGGTTGATAATAGTTGGTGTTGAATGAATGTAATCCATTATTTAAAAACAGGTACATTTAAGTGAAAAGATAAATGTAAAAAGCTGTTCATATCAAAGCCAAATAGAAATGATTTTTATGCTTATAATTTACATGGTGCAATATATCTTTTTAATTTGTTTACTTTTCACCTATTTGTGTTTTTGAAGTTCATCCCATA